CTGTCTGAAAAAAAAAAAAAAATTCCCCCATCTCTTGAAGCCAGCAATGCAAAACAAATATCATTTAAGCAAGACCTAGTTGTTTTGAAACAGGAAGACCTCTCAAACATCTAGTCTCAAGTATTTAGCAGAGAAGTTCCACATATCACTTTTTACCTGTTGCAATCTGGCTTTAACCCCTACTACATGTCTGAAACTACTTATGCCAAGTCACTCAATGTTTTCATTGTTGCCAAATTTAACATGCACTTTTAACTTCATTTCATATGTGAGCCCCCTGCCCTTGTAGTCCCGAATGCTCCCTTTTTCTTGAAACTCTCTTGTTCTTTTGATTGTGTGATATAGTTATCTCCTATATATTCTCCTATCTTGCTGGCTGTGCCTTTTAAGCCTTCTTGGTGAAGTCCTTTTAAATTTTCTACACATACTGATGCCTCAGAAATCTATCTGCAGCTTTCTTCACCTTCTACTTTGTATACTTTCCTGAAATAATTTCATCAACTGCTAGGCTCAGTACCCTGAATTCCCCCCCATCGTGTCTTGCACTTCCAAGCTTTTATACATGCTTCTCCCTCTGCTTGGAGTGTGTCCTCTCATACTTTTAAAAACCAGATTAACTAACAAGTCTTTCTAAGAAAGACTCAACTCAGGTCTGTTCTCCTCCAAGATGCCTTTGCTGACATCTAATCTACATGCTCCCAGAGCACCTTGTATCTACTTCTGCCATTGCATTTTACACACTATATTGTAATCTGTTTACTGATCTGTCTTCCTGACATAGTTATGCTGTATCAGCAGTGTCTAGCACAGGGCCTAGTCCATGGTAGGTAAACAAATGTTTGTCGAATAAATAAAAGAACACCTGAATAAGTAAATGAATGAACGGGTAAGTGATTTTGGAACGGACAATTTGGGGTTTGGAAAGAGGGTAAAGGAGGTGAAAGGAGAAGAAGAGAAATGACTGGTATATTTAAGCAGCTTGTTTTGTTACCCTTGTTTATGTGGAATAAAGTTGTCATTTCATTTCATCAAAAGTTTATTGAGCATCCAGTATGTGCTAGGCACTCTGCTGGATGCTAGTAATACAAAGATGAAGATGAAAACAACACAAAAACAAACCCCACTTCCTTACTTACCCCTCCCCACCCCCAATTTAAGGCAGATTTGGCTTAAGCCTGGCAAGCTGGCCCCTCAGGGATTCAGCACCAGGGTATGGCATGTTCTCATCTCACCCTAACCTTCACCTGTGCATCTCAAGGCTGACCAGCAGGTACTCCTTATCCAAGTCCTGCTGCCTCTTCCACCTTCTTGAGAAACTTTTCCCCTACATGCATTATCTCATTATGGATGAGGCACCTGGGAAGTTTAGGGGAGCTGCGAAGGCACACCTGCTCAAATGAGCCTGGGGAAGTGCCGAGGGACAGGGAGCTGAGACAGGCATGCTGTGGGGTTCAGGGCAGAGGGGGCAAACTAGAAATGTCAGTGCCTTTGGGGCTGAGACAAAACTTGACCTGGTGTGGAGGTGATGGGTAACTGGGGCCTTGGAATTGCTCCATGGGTTGATGGCGAATCAGAGCTGGAGTTTAGGAGACTAGGGATGCAAGGACCCTTGGAGGCATTAAGGAGGAGGGAATGGAATACACAGAGGGCCTCCTTCTCTTTCAGCTTTTTAATTGCCCTCTCTCCTCACACAGTAGATTACTGCCACTCCTATGAACTGTTCAATAGGCGGTGGCATGGGCATGTCCTGGCTACACAGCGGCCCAGCCTCTTTATTTTGATGTTAGTGTGATTAGGGAGTCTGCCCTTTTTCTGTGCCCTGGGACCTGAGCATGTGGGAGCAGGGCAGATGGGTGGCAGGAGGCCAGGGGTTGGATCATGTTCCCCCCAAATGCTGGGAAGCAATAAGCCTCCTCCTCCCCCCACCATTTCTCTGGAGATTAGGACTTATTCTCACAGCTGGAGGAAGCTCAACAACTTTCCTGAGGACAATGATTGTTTGAAAGGCTTGTTTTGTAAGGAAGCCAGGAGGAATATATGAGTTTGATGAGCTAAAACAGTTCCTCATTTGGTCTAGTTTTCGGGCCAGGGGAGTAAGTGAAATTCACTTCTCTATAAGAATAAGCCCATCCATCTCTTTTATTCATGAACAGAGACAGAAAGAGTGCTTGGCATGGCATGCCTCCGAGGGAGGCTGTGGGAGGAGGCCAAGCTGGCAGGCTCGGGTTCTTTGCCCTTGCTAGCGCCCAGGTCAGAGGGAAAAGGAATGTACTCGTACCCTTCCCTCACCACCTTGTAGGTCCCCAGGTACCAGGTGCCCAGGGAAGAAGGCCTTCACAATGATCCCCCCAGCTCAGAACAGCCCCTGCACACCCAGTAACCGGCATCTGGCTTCTCCTTAGCTTAGTGCAGCTGTGGATTCTGGGAAAGTGGCCTCTCTAATCTGAACTTGCAAAAAAAAAAAAAAAAAAAAAAAAAAAAAAA